CCTCACCTCCCATACTAACTATATGCATGTATATCTTTGTCCAGGTCTGCTTTGGGGGAAACTAAGATAAGCACTGTCCATGAAAGGGGGACAAGGCAGTGAGCAGACACAGACAACTGCAAGGACCTCTTCCCACAGGTACCACTGACCTGTACAAATGGGCCCTCAGCTTGAAGACTTAGCTAATACTCTGAATGCTCAGAAGATAGGCAGGGCCAAGGTCTGGGCCTGAGGTAGGTGGGCCCCTGTCACACTAGTTTGCTCTTGCTTGACCCCAGAATTGGTTAGAGGCAAGCTCAGGATACTAAAAATTGATAGTTATAATGTGCCTTGGGTCCCAGAGTAGCCCAGGTCTCTCAGGCCCTACAGGATGAGGCCAGAGTGACCCACTGGGAGGTCCCCTGGCCTCTGACTCTTCCAGCACATTCTCTGCTCAGTATCACTCCTTCCAGGAATTCTCCCCACCCAGGTTTGTAGAAGGGCCAGTGCCTTCTGTTCCTCCACCCCCGCTAGCCTCAGTGTACACTGTAAGACCTATTCCTGCTTTATGCCCAGGTAAGGGCGCCCCAGGCTGCCCCCACACGACAGAGGCCCAGGCCATGTCCCCAGTGGCCTCCAGGGGGCGCCGCCGGGAAGCCTGTAATTGGGCTCCTGGGAGCTCCGCGGAGGTGGGCAGGCGCCGGCCCCTCAAGCCCTCGGGTTCGGCTGGCCTGCTCGACACAGCCTGCGCACCCAGGCTGGGTCGGGCTCAGAACTGCCCCTTGCCATACACGTGTTGTGTCGCTCGCCGCTGCCTCATTTCTACTCTTGCCCGAGGTCGGACGCTAAATTCTGTCAGGCCCAGTGTCCAAGTGTCCGTTTATCTGTCCGTTTGCATATGACCGTAGATCGGCACGCCCTGCTCCAGCTGCGGCATGTGCAGGGTTAAGGCGAGAGGAGGTTTCCCTGAGTCGGAGGGGGAGGGGGGCGAGGGGCGGACCTGGCCCAGCCCCGCCCCGCGCCGGAGCAGTGCCGGAGCCCCGCCAGAGCCCGACTTCAGCCCCAGCCAGATCCCGCGTCAACGGAGGCGGAACGGCGGACCCCGTACCCTGGCAGCATCGGAGCACCGGCGGGTGAGTCCCGCGGGAACCGCGCTCAGGGGAAGGCCCTGACCCCTGTTTTCCCTCTTTCCTCCAGGTGAAGGCAAGGTCCCTGGACTGGTCATATACCTCTTGTGGCCCTGGCAGAATCAAGATGAGGCCCTGTCATGCCTCCCCAGTGAGGCCTACAGTCTGAGCAGACAGCATGGCCTGCCACTGGCAGTGAACACCATGTCTGCAGGAGGTGGCCGGGCCTTTGCTTGGCAAGTGTTCCCCCCCATGCCCACTTGCCGGGTCTATGGCACAGTGGCACACCAAGATGGGCACCTGCTGGTGTTGGGGGGTTGTGGCCGGGCTGGACTGCCCCTGGACACTGCTGAGACACTGGACATGGCCTCGCACACATGGCTGGCACTGGCACCCCTGCCCACTGCCCGGGCTGGTGCAGCTGCGGTAGTTCTGGGCAAGCAGGTGCTAGTGGTGGGTGGTGTGGATGAGGTCCAGAGCCCGGTAGCTGCTGTAGAGGCCTTCCTGATGGATGAGGGCCGCTGGGAGCGTCGGGCCACCCTCCCTCAAGCAGCCATGGGGGTTGCAACTGTGGAGAGAGGTGAGTGGCCTCCCAAGGAAGGCACTTCAGGTACCCTAACACCTTTTATTATTTCCTGACTTAGGTACAATCTGAACTACTCTTTTCTATGCAGATGGTATGGTGTATGCTCTGGGGGGAATGGGCCCTGACACGGCCCCCCAGGCCCAGGTACGTGTGTATGAGCCCCGTCGGGACTGCTGGCTTTCGCTACCCTCCATGCCCACACCCTGCTATGGGGCCTCCACCTTCCTGCACGGGAACAAGATCTATGTCCTGGGTAAGGGCCTGGGGAATGTGGGAAGGGGGCTCGAGCCCACCAAGCCTCCTGGGCTCCTTCCCAGGTACCCCAATTCCATTGACAGGGGGCCGCCAGGGCAAGCTCCCGGTGACTGCTTTTGAAGCCTTTGATCTGGAGGCCCGTACATGGACCCGGCATCCAAGCCTACCCAGCCGTCGGGCCTTTGCTGGCTGCGCCATGGCTGAAGGCAGCGTCTTTAGCCTGGGTGGCCTGCAGCAGCCTGGGCCCCACAACTTCTACTCTCGCCCACACTTTGTCAACACTGTGGAGATGTTTGACCTGGAGCATGGTGAGCAGTGGCTGTTCTGGGCTGTCCTCCCGCATGACTAGATCTGACCTCCCCTCTCCTGCAGGGTCCTGGACCAAATTGCCCCGCAGCCTGCGCATGAGGGATAAGAGGGCAGACTTTGTGGTTGGGTCCCTTGGGGGCCACATTGTGGCCATTGGGGGCCTTGGTAAGTCTCTATGGGGCTGGGGAGAGGAGGGAGCCTCTCACAGCCTTCTCTCTCCTTCTTGCAGGAAACCAGCCATGTCCTTTGGGCTCTGTGGAGAGCTTTAGCCTTGCACGGCGGCGCTGGGAGGCATTGCCTGCCATGCCCACTGCCCGCTGCTCCTGCTCTAGTCTGCAGGCTGGGCCCCGGCTGTTTGTTATTGGGGGTGTGGCCCAGGGCCCCAGTCAAGCCGTGGAGGCACTGTGTCTGCGTGATGGGGTCTGAAGGCTTGGTGGGAGCTGTCCACTGGAGCAGCTCATTGCCAGAGGCAGCTATTTCTATGGCTCCTTTTGCTGCTGAGGACACTCACTGTGGCTCTGTGGGATGAGAGAGGCATGGGGGTGAGCACTTGAAACACTGCCTTGGGGCCTTGGGTTAGGGGAGCCTTTGTCTTTAGTGCAGGACACACATATGCTTACACCTACCTTTATCACCATTCGTTCATGAATCATGCCTAGCTCCATCCTTGCCCTGGGACCTACTAGGCCTTCCATCCAACTGGGAAATGGGGAGAAGCAAAGCTGGCCTCATGCTCTTCAGGGTCAGTTCCTATCTGGAGTTGACCAGGCCTACCCCAGTTGCCATTCCTGAAAAATCTCAGCTGCCAGGCTGCCTTTAGGGTCCCTGCAGACCCAGGAGAGTTGAGAGGGTGGGGGACACAGAGAGAATAGAGAGGATGTGGGAACTGCCAGAGGGCCGGAGCGCAGGAGTTCAAGTGGAGGAATGCTGGCTTTGAGCCCTCTACACTGCTGGTTGTATGACCTTGGACAAGTCACTTCACCTCTCTGTGCCTCAGCATCCTCATCTATAAATGGGGATCTCTGAAACCTTCCTACCCTACCTACCTCACAGGGCTGTTGTGAGGACCCAGGGAGTTTGGATGTGGAAGTAAAAGTGCTGCTAAAACCTAGTGTGTGGACCCTGGTGTGAACTCCCTTGTTT